TCAGATGCCACTGTGGGGCAAGAGGCTCAGAGGCAGATTCTGGTCCCTGGCCTGGGGCTGTCGAGGGGTAGGCAGAGTCTGACTTCTAGGGACCTAGCATCCTAGGCAGGGCAGACAGGTGGACTGGGAGGAAACCATGCTGCTGCGGGGATCCCATGCAGTGTGGGCGCCAGCCTGAAGAGCAAGGCCCGACACAGAGCACCTGGTCAGTCGGGAGTAGCCAGCTCTTCCCCTTCACCAAGTTACTTGTCAACTTTTCTCTTTGGTGTTCCCATAGCCCCTTGTGTATAACTATAACAAAGGTTTCTTGAGCACCTATTATATCCTAGTATTGAGATAGCTGCTGCTATGACTGCAGAGAGGCCATTTATGCTGGGCTATGGAGGGTCAGTGGGAGTTTGTTAGACAAGGGGAGGGGACATTTTGGGCAGTGAGGCCAACACATACACATTTCTAACCATTTCAAGACAAACACTCCTCAGATTCACATTGATGTATGTGATTTAAGTGATTGTAAATCCATATTTTATTAATGTAAAGGAAACTGCCTACTGTTCTGCCCTTCCTGTCAGTTTGTAATTACTTGTTAATGTATCTGTCTTCTGCCAATAGACTCAGCCCCTTCCTGGCAGAGGCTGGTGTCTCCTTTATCCCAGTATCCTCAGTGCCCAGCCCTGGCACACTCAACTTGGCACTCAGTCAATATCTGTTGGCAGGTGAACTGTGCCAGGGTCACATGCATCTGGGACATAATCCCCCTTTGCTCTGCTGCTCCGCAGTCAGAACAGAATGTCTGAGGACAGGAGGACCCTGGGCCGGGTGTCCCAAATGCCCATCTCCTGGACCCTGGACAGGTGCTGCTGCCTAAGGTCTGTCTGGCTGTAACTTGATGCAGCTGAGACTGAGAACTGGAAGAACAGGAAGCCCTGTGACTCACAACCGCTGCAACAGGATCCTGGAGGAGTGGCCCGTATGCCTCCCTGGTCAGCTCTGCGCTTACCCGCTGCCTCGGGTTTGTGAGTCTGCAGTGTGTCAGAGCTGGCATTGGCCTGAGGTGGCATGGCTGCCCTGGCGAGGACAAGTTCCTTGTCCCATCTGAAGAAGTGGCATAGGAGATCTGAGTTTCGGTTCATGGGCTTTCAGAGGACAGGAGACTTACAGAATCCATGTTCTGCTGTGTGTCTTCCCCCCGGCTCATCTTTTTTTCTTTTATCAGAAACATCTGGCCCTGCCCTGGCAACTTTGTAGAATAAACTTGCTGCTCTTTGTACAGCCTCAGCCTTCCCAGGAGGAGTCTGTGAGGGCATTATTATTAATGAGGTCACTGACAGCAGTTGCTTGGCTTTCCCAGGGTGGGCACACCTGTGCCCTAGGTTAGGGCACTCGGCTGGTCACTGGATGCTATGGGTCTTCAGGGACTAGGCCTGTGATTTGGGGAGGCTTCTCCAAGTCTTGGTTTCCTTGTCAGAGAGTTGTGGTAAAACACTGGCAAAGGAATAATGCAAAAATATGAAATTCTTTTGAAATTAAGTTGCAAGCATGTGTCAGCACAGAGTCACTGGAAGTCTTTGTGTGGCCAGATTTAAATGATGGATCTCTCTTTGTTTGGCCTCTTTTGACCTCTTTAATCTTCTTTGGCTCTTTGACTGTGTATAGTGGGTAAACTTGGGCCAAGTCAGTGCAACCTGCCTTTTTTTTCCAGCGTCTTTTGAATTGAAGTATAATGCACATGGGAAACTGAAAGCAGCAGGTAACCACCATCCAGATCCAGTAACAGATCATTACCTGAACCAGCCCCGTGTTCTCCTACCCACCACCACCATCAAGTGTAATCACTGTCCTGACTAACAGCATAGGTCTGTTTTTGTACTTAATATAAATAGACTCATACAGGATATAAAAGATGCCATTTGTGTCTGGCATTTTTCAGCCAGTGTTTTACTGTATTTTGAGATTCATCTATGTGGTTGCATGTAGTGGTAGGTGGTGCATTCTTGTTGCTGTATACTATCTCTTGCACCACTCTGGCTTGTTTTTGTTTTTAAGAGACAGGGTCTTGCACTGTTGCCCAGGCTGAGTGCAGCAGCGTGATCATGGCTCACTACAGCCTTGACCTCCTGGCTTCAAATGATCCTCCTCAGCCAAAGTATTAGGATTACTGGTGTGAGCCACTGTGCCCATCCCACCACCCTGTTTTGACTGTGGTTGATTTAAAGCAGACGAAAGTAGTCATAATAAGGCCCCTGACTTCCAGAAGGTATGGTCCTTTCTAAGTTTCTGTCAAAGGGGCCAAATAGGAGTGTTGACCTAATATATAGATGACCCGATTGTATCTTCAGGACAAGAACATGCATGTTAAGAAAGGTGAAGTTCAATCAGTTGGTCTTCTAGGGTCTAGAAACTAAAAGGTAGGATTTTTAGCTGTGGTCATCTAGGGCACCTGGAGAGACGGTTCTAGATAATCAATTAGAAATATCCCAAGACTGGGGAGACAAAGTTCAGCTGTGCCACAGGCATCCTGCATCCTTTGCTTTGATGCTTCTATGCTTGTGGAGTAACTTTCTTATCCTATGTGATCACTTGAATTCAGCCCTCTACCAGGAGGGTGTGCCCTGCAGACACAAGTGATGAACATTTGCTTATTCATGTATTATGTATTTTCTGCTTGCTTACTAAAAGGATTTAGTGATTTGGTTCAGCTTTCAGTAAAAAGATTTCTAGAACGAGAGTCATCAAACTGGCGAGATGATTACTGAAAAACTTGACAGGCCAGGTGTGGTGGCTCATGCTTGTAATCCCAGCACTTTGGGAGGCCAAGATGGAAGGATTGCTTAAGGCCAGGAGTTTGAGACCAGTCTGGACAACGCAGTGAGACTCTGTCTCTACAGAAAAAATAAAATTAAAAAAATCAGCTGGGTACGAGGGTGCATACCTATAGTCTTAGCTACTTGGGAGGCTGCAGTGGAAGGATCATGAGCCCAGGAGTTTAAGGCTGCAGCCTAGGAGTTTGAGGCTGCAGTGAACCATGATTGCGTCATTGCACTCCAGCCTGGGCAGCCGAGCAAGACTCTGTCTCTAAAGTTAAACAAACTTGACGAAGCTCCAAGCTTCCTGACAGTCAAGGCAAAAAGGATAGTTAGTTCTCTTTGAGTCAGTCGTTTTCATCCCATCGGCCTATAACAGGTAGCACAGTGTGTCTGGGCAGCCAGACTTTCTCCTGACACTAACCCTTACTGGGGACTGAATGGCTAGGGAAGCATTAGTGAAAGACACAGCAGCTTTACCTGGTGCAGTGGTCTTTATAGTCTTTCCTGTGAGCCCTTGATTAAAAGTGATAGAACTAAACCTATGAAGCATTTCATGGGGAGCTAATGTAATGTTGTGAAGGTGAGGAGCTTTCTGTTCCTGGAATTGGTAATTTCCCAGGGTCTTAGGGGCTTGCCCATGCCTCCTGAGCCTTTTCACACTGCTGTCTCTAGGTAAGCATTTATCTGCTAAGGTGGCTGAGCTCCAAAAGTATCCCCTTTGATTGCCAGTCTCTCAGGCCACTTAAATCTGTGACACTTCCCATGGGCTGCCTTGTATTGTGCCCGACATTCTTATTAGACAAGACTCATCTCTCCACGCATTCTAGAGACACTCATTGATCTATAATATGAGCCAGCTTCTTTGATATAAAGTCCTAGAGAGCAGGGCTGTTGATTTCTTAAAATTTTTAAGAATTGTAATAAAATATTAATCACAAAATTTACCATTTTAACCATTTTAAGTGTACAATTTAGTGGCATTAAGTGTGTTATTCACATTGCTGTGCAACTACCACCACTATTCATTTCCAGAATTAATTTCTTGTAAAATTATGTTTCTGTACACTAGTGCTTTGTATTTAATAGCTGTTCCATAAATGCCATAACATGGAAGATGCTGGGGTTGCAACAGTAGTCAGGATTCAGGGATTGAATGATACGGATCTTACAGACTTAGACATTGAAATTTAAGGTTTCGTTTCGTCTACACTTCCCTTTTAAAACCCTTGAGTACCTTACTCAAGGTAGGATCTGTAGTACTTCATATAAAAACTGTCAAAATTGGAATATTGCTGTCTTCTGGATGTAAATAATTTGATCAAGGCCAGGTTCCCACAGGGACCAGATGGGGTGGGCTCAGGATCCAGGCAGTGGCACCAGTCTTTCAGTTGCATTGGGCCTGCAGAATGAGATGGGCGCTTCTGGGCCAGAAGGGTTGACATTCATCCAGGTGATCCAGATTCTAGTTTCAACTGTGTGACCTGGGTCGAGGCTGCTCCCCGATGGGCCTGGTTTCTCTGAGATCCCTTTCTTGCAGTCACCTCCAGGCCTTTCCTTCCTGGGCTTCCCCATACCTGGCCAGGACTGTGTATGGCCCACCCTGCACACTGCATACTTCGAAGTGGAGCCTCCATGAATGTCCCCTTTTGTTCTCTCCATTTGTTGCTTTGTGACAGTGACACAATTTCCTCTCCTTTTTTAAGTGCTGGTCTGGAGGAAAATGCAGGTACTTAAGGGGATGGGTGTTAATGGCTTCCCATTTTGGGTATTATCTTATTTCCTAGAGAGTATGGGGTTAATTTGTCTTTAGGGCTTCCCCTGACACCAACCCCAATTCTGTAGAGGAAGTGGGCATGTCAGACTGGTATGTTATGGGAAAAACTGAAACTGACCAAAATTACCCAATGAGGAAGCTCTGATCTAACCCTTGCTGAAGAAATATCAACTAACAGTGCTATCTCTGTCTAACACGCCCTCGCTTCCTGGGCTGGCAGCTTGGCAGGCAGACGGGAAGGTAACCCGTTCTTCAGCCAGGCTTTGCTCTGGCCTGCCTCCGATTCCCCAGCCTGGAATGCCCCCTCCTCCTTTCCTCCTCTCCCAGATAGAGATTTAAAGAGAAGCAGCCTTGTCCATGCCCATCACAGAAAGAGAAGGAATAGTTTGGGGAAACAGCCTCTGCTTTGTGACTAAGGAGGGTTGAGAAATGTCTGTGATTGCCTGAAGGTGACCCTGGGTGGAGAGAAGCTTTAGAAGAAAGAAGGGGTGGAAGGAAAGGGGGGGTGATAGAGAACTCTTTTGTCCCCACAGTTATGCTAATGACTCTGTCATGTGGGGCTATTCATCCTGTTTTGTGGCAAGGAAGCTGGGGTTCAGATGAAGAGTCCTCTAATGTCGCACACCTGTACGAACGCTACCACTAGGATTTGCATACTGGTGTTTCTGATGCCAGAGCACTCCTTTCACCACCACCAGCTACAAATCAAGGGTTGACCTGAATGAGTCTGCTTTGATAGTATCCAGAAACTTACATCTCTTAAAAACAAATGCAGAGTTTGTCTTCCCAACTCCCAGCAGGCTGGATCAACACAGGATTACTTCACAGGGTCACACCTGGCCTAATATCTTAACCACCGACTCTCAAAGATTCCAGGCAGAAAAGTGATATGCAGTGTTGATCAGAACAGGGCCAACCACGATCACGTTATTGGCATATTGGAAACCTCCCAGAGGAGAGGGGAAGGTGTTTGAGCCCCAGCCTTAGAGGTGTCATTTGGTTAGTCTGGAATGGATCCTTGGAATTCTTACTGTTTTCTTTAAAAGCTCCTCATGTGATTCTGATGTGCAGCAAGTTTGGAAACTCTTATCACAAGTGACAGAATGGAGATTAGGCAGAAGTATCAGAAAGCAGATTTATCTTTGATTGAGGAAACTCTTTGAAACAAGTAGAGCTGTTCAAAAATGGAATTTAGAGAAATAGCGAGCCTCTCAGGCTTGGAAGTATTCAAACCTAGGCCACATGACTATCAATTGGGTGGAGAGAGACAAACTAGATAAATTCGAATACTATGTTTAGTGGGATTTTCGAACTAGTTACCCTAAGGGCCTTTCCTTTCTATGGATGAATACTTTTCAGCTGCAGTCCCACTGCTGTGTGTACATCTGCTATCACCTGCTTGGCTTTCTCCTTTGACTTTGGGCCTGGTGCTCCCTCCCACTGATGGCACTGTGGGTGAAAGTTGGCAAGATTCTGAAAATTGCATTCATCTCCTTCTCAATCCAGGAAAATCATCTTTGTATGGTGGCTGCTTCTTGTTTCTGACTTCTGCTTCCCTTGGCTACCAACACAGCAGTGCCTACCAGGGCTGGGTGGGCTCCACTGGTGTGTTTAGGAAACTGTGGCATTAAGTGATTATTAATTATCCCTTCCTGAGTGGCCCTAATAAGCTGAGTGGACACATCATCATGCCCTGGTGCCATCTGTTCTCAAGTTTTGAGAGTTCAAAGAGCTCTGATGTGAAAGAGGGGAAGTTTGGGCCAAGCTACTGGCCTGGACATTTTTCACTGTTTCATATCCACAGCTGTTTCATATCTTCTCTCTTAGTCTCCTCATGTGATGGAGAGGAAAATAAGGTCCCAGGGTCATCCAAGAAACCACAGGGCAGGCTGGGAGTGCCCATCCACACTAAGAGGGGCCCACAGGACAGGCGAGGGTGGCTGTCCTGACGGCCTGGCAGTGGGGCCAGACAGACCTCTGTGGAATCCCATCTCTGCCCCTCATTACCCAAGTGATCTATAAAACGGAGGTGCAGAAGTTTTACGAAGACAATGGAGAACAGGTCAGGAAAGCCGGAAGTGCCTGACAGGTGAGAAATGCTTGAGGAATGCTTAGCCGCTGTGGTTTCTGCTCTTGTCTTCCTCCTTTTTCAGGTTGACCAGTATCTCTACCACATGCGCCTCTCTGATGAGACCCTCTTGGAGATCTCTAAGCGGTTCCGCAAGGAGATGGAGAAAGGGCTTGGAGCCACCACTCACCCTACTGCAGCAGTGAAGATGCTGCCCACCTTTGTGAGGTCCACTCCAGATGGGACAGGTACTGCATCTGGGGGATGGCTCTAGCTGCTGAAAATTAATAGTGGCCCTTCCTTTCTCTGCAGAACACGGAGAGTTCCTGGCTCTGGATCTTGGAGGGACCAACTTCCGTGTGCTTTGGGTGAAAGTAACGGACAATGGGCTCCAGAAGGTGGAGATGGAGAATCAGATCTATGCCATCCCTGAGGACATCATGCGAGGCAGTGGCACCCAGGTATGACCCTTCTCTCAGGGCAGCCCCTGGTGTCTGCTCACCACCCTGTGTCATGTATCCTTAGCTGTTTGACCACATTGCCGAATGCCTGGCTAACTTCATGGATAAGCTACAAATCAAAGACAAGAAGCTCCCACTGGGTTTTACCTTCTCGTTCCCCTGCCACCAGACTAAACTAGACGAGGTAAGATGGGCTCCTCAGACACTTGTTGCTTCAAATCAATATTCACTTCTTGGTCCCTTTCCAGAGTTTCCTGGTCTCATGGACCAAGGGATTCAAGTCCAGTGGAGTGGAAGGCAGAGACGTTGTGGCTCTGATCCGGAAGGCCATCCAGAGGAGAGGGGTGAGTGGGGTGGCAGGAGCTTGGGGTCTGTGGAAGGTCAGAGCCCTCCCATTTGTCTCCACAGGACTTTGATATCGACATTGTGGCTGTGGTGAATGACACAGTTGGGACCATGATGACCTGTGGTTATGATGACCACAACTGTGAGATTGGTCTCATTGTGGGTGAGTGAACACCGTGCATGAAGGGCCCGTGCGGCGTGTGCATAGCCGTCCCTTGTTTTGGCAGGCACGGGCAGCAACGCCTGCTACATGGAAGAGATGCGCCACATCGACATGGTGGAAGGCGATGAGGGGCGGATGTGTATCAATATGGAGTGGGGGGCCTTCGGGGACGATGGCTCGCTCAACGACATTCGCACTGAGTTTGACCAGGAGATTGACATGGGCTCACTGAACCCGGGAAAGCAACTGTGAGTAGGCCCTTCCTGTGCGAGTGGGCTTGACTTTATGTTTTTGGTTTGTGTCTTCCGGCAGGTTTGAGAAGATGATCAGTGGGATGTACATGGGGGAGCTGGTGAGGCTTATCCTGGTGAAGATGGCCAAGGAGGAGCTGCTCTTTGGGGGGAAGCTCAGCCCAGAGCTTCTCAACACCGGTCGCTTTGAGACCAAAGACATCTCAGACATTGAAGGGTGAGCTTCTGGCCAGCCCCCTCTATTTGCTGACAGGCCCACATGCTATCTTTCTGTTTCCCAGGGAGAAGGATGGCATCCGGAAGGCCCGTGAGGTCCTGATGCGGTTGGGCCTGGACCCGACTCAGGAGGACTGCGTGGCCACTCACCGGATCTGCCAGATCGTGTCCACACGCTCCGCCAGCCTGTGCGCAGCCACCCTGGCCGCCGTGCTGCAGCGCATCAAGGAGAACAAAGGCGAGGAGCGGCTGCGCTCTACTATTGGGGTCGACGGTTCCGTCTACAAGAAACACCCCCAGTGAGTCAGTGTGCAGGGCCTGGAGATGCGGAACCTGTCTCTTACCCGCCCTGGGGAACTGCAGTTTTGCCAAGCGTCTACATAAGACCGTGCGGCGGCTGGTGCCCGGCTGCGATGTCCGCTTCCTCCGCTCCGAGGATGGCAGTGGCAAAGGTGCAGCCATGGTGACAGCAGTGGCTTACCGGCTGGCCGATCAACACCGTGCCCGCCAGAAGACATTAGAGCATCTGCAGCTGAGCCATGACCAGCTGCTGGAGGTCAAGAGGAGGATGAAGGTAGAAATGGAGCGAGGTCTGAGCAAGGAGACTCATGCCAGTGCCCCCGTCAAGATGCTGCCCACCTACGTGTGTGCTACCCCGGACGGCACAGGTACACGGCAGGGTTGCCACCTGGCTCACATGCAACTTATCACTTCCCTGGGCTTATTTTCCAGAGAAAGGGGACTTCTTGGCCTTGGACCTTGGAGGAACAAATTTCCGGGTCCTGCTGGTCCGTGTTCGGAATGGGAAGTGGGGTGGAGTGGAGATGCACAACAAGATCTACGCCATCCCGCAGGAGGTCATGCACGGCACCGGGGACGAGGTGAGCAGGGCGGCGCCTTCAGGAGGGGGCCCCCCTCCCTCAGTGTCCTAACTTCTCCCTGCAGCTCTTTGACCACATTGTCCAGTGCATCGCGGACTTCCTCGAGTACATGGGCATGAAGGGCGTGTCCCTGCCTCTGGGTTTTACCTTCTCCTTCCCCTGCCAGCAGAACAGCCTGGACGAGGTAACAGCACCTTCCTGGAGGGCTCTCCTGTGGGCTTTATTGACTCTAAACAAAACCAGCCAGGTATGGAGCAGGGGAGAAAGTTGAGCTAAGACATGTCCTTTCCATGCTTGTGTGTGATTTTTAGAGCATCCTCCTCAAGTGGACAAAAGGCTTCAAGGCATCTGGCTGCGAGGGCGAGGACGTGGTGACCCTGCTGAAGGAAGCGATCCACCGGCGAGAGGTAGGAGACACATGGCACGAGGTCTGATGTGTTGTGAACTGGGCATCTGCTTCTTCCCTCTCAGGAGTTTGACCTGGATGTGGTTGCTGTGGTGAACGACACAGTCGGAACTATGATGACCTGTGGCTTTGAAGACCCTCACTGTGAAGTTGGCCTCATTGTTGGTAAGGACCCAGACTGTCCTTTCCACATGGGGTGAGTGAGGCCCTGGTATCCTGTGATTGGCAGGCACGGGCAGCAATGCCTGCTACATGGAGGAGATGCGCAACGTGGAACTGGTGGAAGGAGAAGAGGGGCGGATGTGTGTGAACATGGAATGGGGGGCCTTCGGGGACAATGGATGCCTAGATGACTTCCGCACAGAATTTGATGTGGCTGTGGATGAGCTTTCACTCAACCCCGGCAAGCAGAGGTAGGCACCCAACTGGGGCCCTGTTAAGTGTACTTAACCTCCATGAATGTTACTTGCATTGCAGGTTCGAGAAAATGATCAGTGGAATGTACCTGGGTGAGATTGTCCGTAACATTCTCATCGATTTCACCAAGCGTGGACTACTCTTCCGAGGCCGCATCTCAGAGCGGCTCAAGACAAGGGGCATCTTTGAAACCAAGTTCTTGTCTCAGATTGAGAGGTGAGAGCTTAGGGCTCAGGGTAGCAGGGGGGACTGAACACTTGCTGTCTCCCTCCCACCCCAGTGACTGCCTGGCCCTGCTGCAAGTCCGAGCCATCCTGCAACACTTAGGGCTTGAGAGCACCTGTGACGACAGCATCATTGTTAAGGAGGTGTGCACTGTGGTGGCCCGGCGGGCAGCCCAGCTCTGTGGCGCAGGCATGGCCGCTGTGGTGGACAGGATACGAGAAAACCGTGGGCTGGACGCTCTCAAAGTGACAGTGGGTGTGGATGGGACCCTCTACAAGCTACATCCTCAGTGAGTGCCTGATCCCAGCCCCCCCTGCCTACTTTTTCCTGTGTCTTCCTCCCACCTTTTCCAGCTTTGCCAAAGTCATGCATGAGACAGTGAAGGACCTGGCTCCGAAATGTGATGTGTCTTTCCTGCAGTCAGAGGATGGCAGCGGGAAGGGGGCGGCGCTCATCACTGCTGTGGCCTGCCGCATCCGTGAGGCTGGACAGCGATAGAACCCCTGAAATCGGAAGGGACTTCCTCTTTCTCTCCTTCTTCCCTGTTTTAAATTATAAGATGTCATCCCCTTGTGTCAGAGACAGACCCCTTGGCTTTTGCTTGGCAGAGAGGACCCCACTGGACTGGGTTTTGTCTCTGCATCTCATTGTAGAGCTTGGTGGCTGAGCTTGGCCCTATTAAGATAAATAGAGTTCCAAATAAGGATTTGTTCACATGCATCATAACCATTCCCATTGGTTCTCCTAAAACATGAAAATTATCTCCCTTAGTAATCCCCCTTGCCAAATTCCATGTCCCTGTATAATTCTACAGGATGGGGACACTAATGAAGATACGGTTGCTTCACCTTGGAGCCTGAACATGACATTTCTAAGTGGGGTGCATCCCCCAGCACTGATGTTGTTACTGATTCTCCTGTCAGAGATCTGGGAGGTCTCCACTGAGGATGTGAGCCTGATTATCCTATAGGCAGACGTGGGGAGGGTGGAGGGGTGACAGTGGAGGAAAATCCATGGATATCCACGCAGCAGCCCCTCTTTAACCTCATCTACAAGCATTTGCCCTGTGGATTCCAGCATTTGCCATTCCTGGAATCAAGGAATCCTGAGTCTGGGCAATGAAACCAAAGCCAGGAGTTGACGCATCCTGCAGTTGGGCCAGCTGTCGCATCTCAGCGGGGCGCACATGTTATCCACAAGCAATGGACCTTTGGGGAAGGGGGAGTTTTTAGTTTGTTTTACAAATTTTTCCTGCAAAAGTGGAATCACTGTATTTTCATTTTAATTTATATTTGAAATTTTATTTAGTTCTTGAGTAGATCTGCTTCTTCATCTTGACATGTAATGAATGGTCAGTTGTACGTAATGTATTTATATGTTAATTTGTTATGTATATAGATGTGCAAGTCTTGTCAGAATTGGCCTCAGTGTAGTTAAAGGGCAGAAGGGGAAGATACTGACTAGTCATAGAAATACCTCATTCGCCTGTGGGAAGAGAAGGGAAGCCTCTTCAGGGTGAGTGAATGGCAAAGCGGTTGCTTCTGGCTCCTCCTTCCCCTGTGGTCTTGGAAGTGTGTGGAAGGCAGGGACAGAGATGGAGGCCGAGCCAATAGACTGAAGAGACCACAGCAATTGGCTCCTCCATCTAGAGATTTTCTTGGCAGTATTCCATGGGATGTTAAGCAAAGGAAACCAAAGGAATCGTTTCAAATGGACTCATGGCTTAGAAATCTTTATTCTTAGGGCAGTCAGTAGTATTCTAAAGCTTTCTGACAAGATAAAGGAAGTCACCAAAATTTCTTTTTTTAAATTGTATCTAATCCTCAACAACAAACCAAAACAGAACAATTAAACAGCCAAATAAAACCTCAGGGACAACATTTTTGGTGTATTTGAGCCCTCCCAGCAAGTTTCACCTTGGGTTTGTATTTTAAATGTTTTACAAGAATTGTCCATGTGCTTCCCTAGGCTGAGCTGGCATTGGTCTGCTGACCTGTTTTTGTGTTTTTCTTTTTTTTATACACAACATTTATTTCAAACTATTGGGAGGGATGAGAGTGGCTTAAAAACTTCCATCCCTACTTTTCAAGAGTGCAGTTGATTCTGAATCTGAAAGCCCGCCTCTGTCCTAAAATACAAACAAGCACAGACATTAAACCTGGATACTATATGATAAAGAGGGATGTAACTATTGAATTGGATACAAGGATCAGAATGGAAAGAAACTCACGATGAAATTGAACCTGGTTTTTGTATATTTATCAAACTTGTGCTGAGAATAGTGTCTGATTATACGACTTTTAAGCAAAGTTGGGTGTAATTAGGTGAAAACAGCCCAGGTCCTCCCGGGAGCACAGAGGGGCTAGGGGCTGGTCCTTCTCGTTTGCTCTAGTCTTGCTTTGCTGTCTGGTGTAGCTCCTCTGCTGCTCCCATCTGCACTAATTGACCCAAAACGTGGGTATTTCCTGCTACACAAAAGCCAAAAGGTTTCATGTAGATTTTAGTTCACTAAAGGGTGCCCACAAAATAGAGATTAATTTTAACTTAAATTTTAAGCTTGAAGATTAGGTACTATCTGTGAAGTTACACTTTTTTTTTTTTTTTTAAAGGTAGAGATGTGTGTGTGTGTAGGTATTAAAGATGTGTTGTTGGTTTCCAAAAAGGAACACTGGAAAATAAATTTTGAATGTTTATGTTCTCAGAATCAGGTTGACAGTCCCTTGCTGACATGGCTTTGCTTTGTGTAAATACAGTGGATCTCAATCTTCGGGGTGTGATGAATAGCGAATCATCTCAAATCCTTGAGCACTCAGTCTAGTGAAGATGTTGTCATTATGTACAATACATAACTAGTTTAATTAACTATGTGATGTTAACTATTATTAATAAATTTTAACATTTTCCAAAATAATCAAATGTGATTCATGAGTGTTTTTAAGAGAGTAGTC